AAATGTTAGCTATCTTGAAATTGCATTCCTCATTTAGACTCTAAGTTGTTTGAAGGCAGAAATGGATCTTCCGAACATAGCTCTCAGTTCACCCTCGAGAAATGTTCATTGAGTCAGTTAAGAGGCCTGGGGCCAAACTGCTGCGGACCTGTTTTCACATTTGTCAAATGTCTGGATTGCACTTCAGATATTTAAAGTCTGTATGACTCCTAACATTCATTCATTCATCAAATATTTGTTGACAACCTATTATGTGCCACTCACTCTGCTAGACAACGGGGGAAGGGACAGGCTGGAGGAGCCCGTGAGGTAGCAGGGCCAGACCACCAGTTTGGAGCCAGACAGGCCCGGCTGTGTGAATTCTTGCTGTCACAAGTCAAAAACAGTTGTGTAAGCCACTTGATTTCTCTGAACCTCAGCTTCTCTATGGGCAAAAGGGGATGGGTATATTTTCCCCAGAGATCTGTGATGAATATTGAAAGGGTTAAGCTGTGTAGTGTCCCAAGCACAAGCCAATGAAATGTTGGTGGACGTCCTCATTCTACTCCCACCTCCTCAGCTCCCTTACAGGGAAAGGAGATACGCGTGTAGGTAAATATCCTATGCGCCAAGTCAGACCTAGGAGTGGGAACAGAATTCACAGCTGGGATCCAGAAGCATTTCTAGGCGCACCCTTTGAGGAGTAGGTAGGAATTGGACTCCTGGAAATTCCAGGCCCAGGGAAGAAAGCGAATTGTGAGGAGGAACGGTGGTCTGGGTCTGAACGGCTCTGAGAGGTCTTCAAGTTTGGGGGATGACGTTGGGCTGTACGATCCTAGGAACAAGAGGGTGGACATCTCCCCCCAACCAACACACCCGCGCCGGGCCCTGGGACCTCCCGGCGGATACCCTTTCCCAGTCCCGCTTCCCGCGAGGTCCCAGGTGCAGCAGGAGCGGGTGGCCGCTTGGCCACAGGAGGGCAGCAGCGGCCCTTCCTGACCCCACCCCGAGCACCTCTTAACTTTCCCGACGCCGGTCCTCCCCTAGGGGATTGAAGGCTGGGCAGAGTCTGAGTCCACCCGGGTCGTGCTCCCCCCGCTCGCCCGGCTCCTCCGCAGTCCAGGAATCTCCCCGTGGCTCTCCCCGACCTGGAGGGGTGGACGCCCCTGGCCCCCAGTCCCCGGCCTGCGGAGGGGGCCGGTGGCTGCGGCCCTGCGCGGGGCCGGGGCGGGCCGAGCCAAGGGCCGCCCCCGGCCGACCCTCCCCCTGCCGGGCCCGCCCTCCCCGCCGCGGCGCTGGAGGAGGGCGGGGCGGGGCCCTGGGGTCAGTCTGAGCCTCCGGCACCGGCCGCGCAGCTGGAGGCGGCGGAGCGGAAGGTACCCTGGGCCGGGGCTGCGGGCGGTGGGGCTCCTCAAATCCCCAATACGTCTTTCCTGGCAGCCCCACCATGGCTGCAATCCGAAAGAAGCTGGTGATCGTTGGGGATGGTGCCTGTGGGAAGACCTGCCTCCTCATCGTCTTCAGCAAGGATCAGTTTCCGGAGGTCTACGTCCCTACTGTCTTTGAGAACTATATTGCGGACATTGAGGTGGACGGCAAGCAGGTGAAGGCAGAAATGCCCTTCCCACCCCACCCCAGGCCAGCTACTCACTGGCCCTGTGTGTCAGGTGGAGCTGGCTCTGTGGGACACAGCAGGGCAGGAAGACTATGATCGACTGCGGCCTCTCTCCTACCCGGACACTGATGTCATCCTCATGTGCTTCTCCATCGACAGCCCTGACAGCCTGGGTGAGGGGATTGGAGGGAGGGGACTGAGAACCGCACCGACACCTGTTGGTGCATGTCTACACAGAAAACATTCCTGAGAAGTGGACCCCAGAGGTGAAGCACTTCTGCCCCAACGTGCCCATCATCCTGGTGGGGAATAAGAAGGACCTGAGGCAAGACGAGCACACCAGGAGAGAGCTGGCCAAGATGAAGCAGGTGGGTACGGCTGCCAGGCTGGAGCCCCTGGGTTCCTTTGACCCCTCATCTTATGTCTTCTCAGGAGCCCGTTCGGTCTGAGGAAGGCCGGGACATGGCGAACCGGATCAGTGCCTTTGGCTACCTTGAGTGCTCAGCCAAGACCAAGGAGGGAGTGCGGGAGGTGTTTGAGATGGCCACTCGGGCTGGCCTCCAGGTCCGCAAGAACAAGCGTCGGAGGGGCTGTCCCATTCTCTGAGATCCCCAAGGCCTTTCCTACATGCCCCCTCCCTTCACAGGGGTACAGAAATTATCCCCCTACAACCCCAGCCTCCTGAGGGCTCCATGCTGAAGGCTCCCATTTTCAGTTCCCTCCTGCCCAGGACTGCATTGTTTTCTAGCCCCGAGGTGGTGGCACGGGCCCTCCCTCCCAGCGCTCTGGGAGCCACGCCTATGCCCTGCCCTTCCTCAGGGCCCCTGGGGATCTTGCCCCCTTTGACCTTCCCCAAAGGATGGTCACACACCAGCACTTTATACACTTCTGGCTCACAGGAAAGTGTCTGCAGTAGGGGACCCAGAGTCCCAGGCCCCTGGAGTTGTTTTCGGCAGGGGCCTTGTCTCTCACTGCATTTGGTCAGGGGGGCATGAATAAAGGCTACAGGCTCCAACGTGTGTGGCAGCTTTCGGTCTTTCCCTCTGG